CAGCCAATCAGGTGTGGCGGCAGCCTACACACCCCCTACACACCTCACAGATGGTAAAGGGTTGAGAGAAAGGTGACAGGGTTTGCAAATGGGAGCTACTTAGGGTGGCAAAATAGAAGCAAGAAAGGCAGGTCAGGCACGGTGTCTCACGGCTGTAGTTCCAGAATTTTGGGAGGCCCAGGTGGAAGGATTGCTTGAGCCCAGGAGTTCGAGGCTGCAGTGAGCTATGATTGCACCATTGCACCCCAGCACCGGCAACAGAGGGAGACCCCGTTCATAAAATAAAAATGAAATAATAATTTTTTAAAAAGCCGGGCGTGGTGGCTCACGCCTGTAATCCCAGCACTTTGGGAGGCCGAGGCGAGTGGATCACGAGGTCAGGAGATCGAGACCATCCTGGCTAACATGGTGAAACCCCATCTCTACTAAATGTACAAAAAATTAGCCGGGCGTGATGGCGGGCGCCTGTAGTCCCAGCTACTTGGGAGGCTAAGGCAGGAGAATGGTGTGAGCCCGGGAGTCGGAGCTTGCAGTGAGCAGAGATCGCGCCACTGCACTCCAGCCTGGGCGACAGAGCGAGACTCTGTCTCAAAAAAAAAAAAAAAAAAAAGGACAGTAGTACTCCTGAGCACTTGCTGAGGGAGCCTCCAGGGCTGTTCAGGTGAAGGAGAATCAGGGTCCAGTCTCTTCGTGGAGAGAGTGGGAAAAGGCAGACTCCACAGCAGATCAACGCTGGGGCCCGGCTGGAAATCAATGAAATCTCAGCCTAAGAGGCCTGAAGCCTATGGACCAATGAGACTCAAGGCTCTGCCCCTTCACAGCCAATCAGCTGCGGGTCCGAGGCAGACGCGCGGGAGTGGCGCTGTCCTAGGTGCCTCCCAGGCTGCCCAGCGTGCTCAGCTGGCCTGAGCGGGAGAATGCGGCCCGCGCTGCAGCCAATCAGCGTCCGCCTCAGGATCCAGGGGTGACCACGTGCGGGAGCGTTGCGTCCCTGGCCTCGCTCCATTCCCCACTTTTAACGGTCACTCGGCCTTAAGCCGTCCTGGGTGTATGTGAGGCTGAAAGGGAAGGAGGAACAGGGTCTGGGCCGGTGAGTGCCATAGTTTTTCTTACTTTACTTTCTCCAAATGTTTCAATCCTTTTTACTTCTGCAGCTGTGTGCTCTGCCGTCATCTCTAAGAAACAACCATACCACTGAATGCTACTGTGTACTTACAAACCACACTCATATTCGTCACGTCATTTCATCTTCACCCCCACCTCCAAATGAGGTAAGCAGATATTATGCCTATTTCATGAATGAGCAACTCACACCCTCTCCCCTCACATCCACAGGCTTGAAATGAGATGAGATGTTCCTCCCTCCCCTTTCAACCATGGACCTCACACTGTGGACTTCCTCTTAGAGCCTCTGAGTTAGGTACCCAAGCCAAGGCACAATGTCCCTGCCCCCCATAAGACTGCCCAGCCCCTATGGCTCTGATCGGCTGGTACAGCTAGCAGCCAGGCTCCGGCCAGCACTCTGTGATACTCTGATCACCGTAGGGAGCCAGGAGTTCCCCGCCCACAGCCTGGTGCTAGCAGGTGTCAGCCAGCAGCTGGGCCGCAGGGGCCAGTGGGCTCTGGGAGAAGGCATCAGCCCTTCTACCTTTGCCCAGCTCCTGAACTTTGTGTATGGGGAGAGTGTAGAGCTGCAGCCTGGAGAGCTAAGGCCCCTTCAGGAGGCGGCCAGGGCCTTGGGAGTGCAGTCCCTGGAAGAGGCATGCTGGAGGGCTCGAGGGGACAGGGCTAAAAAGCCAGATCCAGGCCTGAAGAAACATCAGGAGGAGCCAGAGAAACCCTCAAGGAATCCTGAGAGAGAACTGGGGGACCCTGGAGAGAAGCAGAAACCAGAACAGGTTTCTAGAACTGGTGGGAGAGAACAGGAGATGTTGCACAAGCACTCGCCACCAAGAGGCAGACCCGAGATGGCAGGAGCAACGCAGGAGGCTCAGCAGGAACAGACCAGGTCAAAGGAGAAACGCCTCCAAGCCCCTGTTGGCCAAAGGGGAGCAGATGGGAAGCATGGAGTGCTCACGTGGTTGAGGGAAAATCCAGGGGGCTCTGAGGAAAGTCTGCGCAAGCTCCCTGGCCCCCTTCCCCCAGCAGGCTCCCTGCAAACCAGCGTCACCCCTAGGCCCTCGTGGGCTGAGGCCCCTTGGTTGGTGGGGGGCCAGCCTGCCCTGTGGAGCATCCTGCTGATGCCGCCCAGATATGGCATTCCCTTCTACCATAGCACCCCCACCACTGGAGCCTGGCAGGAGGTCTGGCGGGAACAGAGGTGAGTGGCGGGGTCTAGTGCTCTGCCTCCAGCAAGGCTGTAACTCTTCCCCACCCCATCCCAGGATCCCACTGTCCCTAAATGCCCCCAAAGGGCTCTGGAGCCAGAACCAGTTGGCCTCCTCCAGCCCTACCCCAGGTAAGCCCCTCGCTGTCCTGCATACACCTGTAGCAGGGCCCCTACCTCCCACTGTTCCTTCCAGGTTCCCTCCCCCAGGGCCCCGCACAGCTCAGCCCTGGGGAGATGGAAGAGTCTGATCAGGGGCACACAGGTGAGTCGGGCGGGGGCACTCGTGCCTCAGCCCCTGCCCTCCTTTGCCTTCTCTGTCCCCACAGGCGCACTTGCAACCTGTGCGGGTCATGAGGACAAGGCAGGCTGCCCACCTCGCCCGCACCCTCCCCCGGCCCCTCCTGCTCGGTCTCGGCCCTATGCGTGCTCTGTCTGTGGAAAGAGGTTTTCACTCAAGCATCAGATGGAGACGCACTACCGAGTCCACACAGGTATGGGCGCCCTGCCCTGTGTGAACTGTCGGCCTTCACCGGCCTCCCCTTCCGACCGCTCTAGGAGAGAAGCCCTTCTCCTGTAGCCTTTGTCCTCAGCGCTCCCGGGACTTCTCGGCCATGACCAAGCACCTGCGGACACACGGGGCCGCTCCGTACCGCTGCTCCCTGTGCGGGGCCGGCTGTCCCAGCCTGGCCTCCATGCAGGCGCACATGCGCGGTCACTCGCCCAGCCAACTCCCGCCCGGATGGACCATCCGCTCCACCTTCCTCTACTCCTCCTCGAGGCCGTCTCGGCCCTCGACCTCTCCCTGTTGTCCTTCTTCCTCCACCACCTGACGGGGTGTCGGTAGCGTCTTAGCCAAGAGTCCAATTAAAGAACGAAAAGCGGGCCGGCTCGGCTTCTGACCTGGCACCGCTGCTACGGCGGCCTAGCAAATTCCGCCCCAGAAGCGCCCCAGGAAGGGCGCCGAGTGCCCTCTCCTGGACGATCGCGGGTCGCAGAAGCCCAGGCCAGCGAGCCCTACAGAGTGAGGACACTGAAGTGTGCAGGAGCGAAGGTTAACAGTAGGGGAGATTGTCGATCTCATCACCATAATAAAGAGTTTCCTGTGCCCTCCCTTCAGGACTAGAAAGCCGAGTTTAGTCTGTGCACAC